CCACTGCATTCCAGCCTGGGTGACAGAATGAGACACTGTCTCAATTAAAACAACAAAACTTGAGGATCAGTCGAGGAGATTTAACTACTCCTGAATAATACGAGTTCCAGAAGGGGAGAACAAAGACATAATGCAATGTGGAAAATCTTTCAGGAGGAAATACAAGGAAGGTTCTGAGACCCAAAGAATGTGTTTCCAGAATGAAAGTGTCCACTGAAGGCATGGTTTCTTGAGTCAACATAGATCCACCCCATAAAACATAACTGTGAATTTTCAGAACACTTACCTCAAAAAGACAACCATAAATATTTCTAAAAGGGAAATAAAGTCATATTCCAGAGAATTCCAGCCAAGAATTCTATGGCCAGTCAAAATATCAATCAAGTGTGAGAGGTACAATAAAAATGTCTTTAGATGTACAAGGTCTCAAAAAAATGTGTCCCCCATCTCCTCTGGAGAGAATGAGTAAAGAGACAGACAAGGCAAAGGGACATCACATTAACTGATAAAGGAAAGATCGGGAGTGGGGAAAAGCAGTTTTCCCCAAGTATAAACAGTGAATATTAACTTGAACATGGGGATGTTAATATTTTAGGAAGATGGGAGAAGGGAAATAAGGAATGATGAAAGAGAAGGAAAACGAATTCAACATAATCAAAAAGAGAGAATAAATAGTTAAATCTGGAAAGAAATAAAAACATTGCAATATCAACATGAAATTGAAAAATGGGAAGATGAGCACAGGATGAAATAAGGAAGAAAGAGCAGTGATTGGAAATCAGAAGTCAGCAGTAGGGAGGATGAGAGCAGGGAATGCTGATGTTTTTCCTAATGAGCTTTCTAGAGCCATCTGACCTTTAAAATTACATACATTTAATACTGTATTGTCTGGTTTCTCTCCCCAGGGTCAAGGCCAAGGAGAGAGTCTCAGAGTGAAGAAGAAGGCGCTGACTCTTCAGAAAGGCATGGTGATGGCTTATAAGAGAAAGCAGCTGGTTATCAAGGAGAAAGGTGGGAGCAGCGGAGCTCAGCAAGGCAGATGGCAGTGGAGGGGGTGTCTGCTTCTCCTATGAGAGAAATGAGAGGAAAATAACCATAGTATGCAACCTTTGATGCTCTGCCTATCCAAGGAGAAGCATGCACATTTCTTACTGTCCAGGGCACACACCCATCTCACCACACAGAGGCACCTCCAAGCATGGCCTGGGTGAAATGCTGCTATTGACAGATACAGACAGTCTGGTACATGGAAAATAATCCAACTTGTTCATCTTGGAGTGTTGTTAGCTCTGGGCAAATTCCAACCCTAATCCTGACCATCCTTATTCATTTAAGTACCCTCAGCAACTCATCAGCCACAGAGGCTTACCCAAGGTTACCCATAACCCCACATTAAGGTCCTATGAGGTAACAACATCACAATCACAAACAAAACTGCAGACACGATGTCCTAAGAACATAAGTCAGAATTTTATCTACATCTTTCCCTCCTTCATCAGCCTCAAAATGCACAGTTCCTGACCACACACACTTTGGGTTTAGACTCCATGTGGGCAGAAGCATCTGTGTCAGTTGCATACCTAGGTGTGACAGTGAGTGCTGGGAACACAACTGGCTCTCAGAGTCCTTGTTTTCTCCCTTCCCAAATGCTGAGTCCCAGCTAGAGCTCATTTTAATACAGATCGAGTTCAGCTCCTCCTTCTCCCACACTCACTCTCACACTCTACTGCCTATAGTATCCTCACTGCAACATGGTCACGGGAGTGTCCTGATGTCAGTTACCTCCCATCAGTGGCCATAGACAGAATGAGGCTGAACTGTCTCCAGTCTTTCAGTTAGAGGACTCTGGCTTCTGGAAAGACTGACCATATCCAAAGCAGCTCTCTAATGAGGAGAAGGGGTGAGAATGGGATTCCCACTCTCAGGAGAGGTCAGAGAGTCCTGCTGAGGGCAACAGGAGATGGTGGCACTATCAAAGGTCATGGTGAATGATAAGATGATTTTAACATAGAAGGAAAAGAAAAGGAGCTCTAGTTTCAAAATATCATCATCATCAACAACAAACAGAAAATGATGTGGTCAGATAAAAGAAGACCCTACAGAACATGATGTGGTAGTATCCAGATAGAATCAGGTCAATATTCGTTGGTGACTGAAGCCAGGTGGATTCTTTGGAGAATAAACTACAGTGGTTGAAGTGTGAATGCAAAGAGGGGAAGTGAGGACCCAGTGTGTAGCTGATTCTTGAAGGAAGTTGGCTGTGAGGGGACAACAGGTGGGAGGAGGTGATAACTAAAGGAGGACACTTAGCTTTGGGAAGGGGGTTTATGAGATGGTGAAGACTTGAGCCCGTTGTCAAGCTAGGGGAAAGATCCTGATGAACTGGAGAGGGTGAAGATGAATTGGTGTCAGTTACATTGCTGGACATGTATCTCCACTCCTTGCATCAGCTAGGGAGAGAAGATCTCATCTCCATTTTACAGTGAGGCGTCTGACATAGAGGAGCGCCACTCTCCCCGCTAGTAGTCAGAACATGACTTGCAGTCACTGCTGTGAGGCTAGCTTTTCCTCTAACTTCATTCAGTTCACACTTTTCAACCCTTATACAACTTTTTGTCTTCTTCATAGGCTCTTTCCCCTGTTGAACACTTGCACTCTAGTGTTAGGTGAATTTCAGACCTCAGCATATTTCTCTACACAGAATGTGAAATCATCCAAGAAGATGCCAAATTGAGAGTGGTAAGTAAGGCAGATCAGTAAGAAAAGGGCAGTCTCCTAATGGAAGTTCTTCTTTTCCATTCAGCCATTCTCATCTCAGATGATGATGAACAGAGAACCTTTCAAGATGGTGAGTTCCAAAGCCTGGTCTTTTTATTTTTTACCCAGTCATTCTGCTCTCCCTCTCTCCCAAGAGTACGAAATTTCCGAAATGGTAGGCTACTGTGCTGCGAGGAGTGAGGGGTTGCTACCATCATTTCATACCATCTCTCCAACCCTCTTCAATGCCTCATCCAATGATATGAAGTTAAAACCAGGTACTGTGATTGCTCACTTTATTTTTACTTCTTGGTGAGTAAACACTTTTCTTTCTCTTTCCAGAGCTATTTCTGACACAGCAATTTTTGAGCGGGCATTTGCCAAGTGAGTGGAATCTGGCCCTCCCCTTCCAGGACTCTTTGGTGAGGAATTTCATTTCTTTTTTTAGAATACGAACAAGTTCACATCCTCCCAGTAGGTGAGTGTGAGTTTGCTGGAGGTGGGGGTGGGGAAGTGAGATGATGACTTGATTCTCCTTCTAGGAAGAATAGAGGAACCCTTCTGGCAAAGTAAGTATTTATTAAGGGGGAACCTGGGGCTTACTTTCTGGTCGGCGTTGATGCCTGAGAGCAGATTTCAAGCATCTACAAGAGGAGGTTTTCCAGAAAATAAAGACACTGGCTCAGCTCTCAAAGGATGTTCAGGATGTCATGTTCTACAGTATCCTGGCCATGCTCAGAGACAGAGGGGCTCTACAGGACCTGATGAACATGGTGAGGGGCTCCACAGTTGCATAGGTCTGGTATTATTATTAACAATAATACCTGTCTTCTATAGCTGGAATTGGACAGCTCAGGTCATTTGGATGGCCCTGGTGGTGCCATCCTAAAGAAACTTCAACAGGATTCAAACCATGCATGGTTTAACCCAAAGGACCCCATTCTTTATCTCCTTGAAGCCATAATGGGTAAGAGTAATTAAAGGGAAGAATGGGAGAATACTGTCTTTCCCCACATGTCCCCCACCCTCAGTGCTGAGTGACTTCCAACACGATTTGCTGGCCTGTTCCATGGAGAAGAGGATCCTGCTTCAGCAACAGGAGCTGGTGAGAACTTCCCAGGGGCCAGAAGTTCAGGGTGGTCTGTAGAACCTGATCATCTTTCTTCTAGGTAAGGAGCATCCTGGAGCCAAACTTCAGATACCCCTGGAGCATTCCCTTCACCCTCAAACCTGAGCTCCTCGCCCCACTCCAGAGTGAGGGTTTGGCCATCACCTATGGCCTGCTGGAGGAGTGTGGCCTTAGGACGGAGCTGGATAACCCCAGGTCAACCTGGGATGTAGAAGCAAAGATGCCCCTGTCTGCCCTCTATGGGACTCTCTCGTTGCTGCAGCAGCTGGCTGAGGCCTAAGCCCTCCCTGATGGGCAGTCAGTCCAGAGATGCTGGCCCTCGCCCAGTCTATGCTGTGAGTGTCCTTATGGGTGCAAGAGATAGGGCTGTGCCTCTCTGCGTTTCCAGGTGGAGTAGAGACAGTAATGGGTAGAGACTTTAGGAAATGTTTTGGGGTGGTGGAATACTCTATATATTGACAAGAGTTTATATATTGACAAGAGTTTATATATTTGTCAAAACTCCTCAAATAGTATGTTAAAGACGTAAGCGTTTCACTATGTATAAATTTTACTTCAAAATAATAAAAACAAATACTGACTCTAGTTAATGGTGTGCATTTTGAATTGTTTTGGGT